GGGCTGGGCAGCGGTGGCTCACACCTGTAATCCCAGCACTTTGGGAGGCCAAGGCAGGAAGATCACCTCATGTCAGGAATTCGAGGCCAGCCTGGCCAACATGGTGAAACCCTGTCTCCACTAAAAATACAAAAATTACCCGGGCGTGGTGGCAGGTGCCTGTAATCCCAGCTACTCGGGAAGCTGAGGCAGGAGAATCGCTTGAACCTGGGAGGCGGAGGTTGCAGTGAGCCAAGATTGCACCATTGCACTCCAGCCTGGGGGACAAGAAAGGAGACTTCGTCTCAAAAATTAAAATAATAATAATAATAATAATAATAATAATAATAATAATAATGGAATCAGGGGTCTCACCGTGATGCCCAAGCTGTTCTTGAACTCCTGAGCTCAAACAATTCTTCTGCCTTGGCCTTCCAAAATACTAGGATTACAGATGTGAGACACCTCACCCGACCAAGTAGCATTTTCATAAAATATTTATGTATTTATTTATTTTTAACATGGAGTCTCACTGTCTGTCCCCGAATGGAGTGCAGTGGCAGTATCTTGGCTCACTGCAACCTCTGCCTCTTAGGTTCAAGCGATTCTCCTGCCTCAGCCTCCAAGTAGCTGGGATCACAAGCACGTACTTCTACACAAGCTAAGTTTTGTATTTTTAGTAGAGATGGAGTTTTACCATGTTGGTCAGGCTGGTCTTGAACTTCTGATCTTAAATGATCTGCCCGCCTTGACCTCCCAAAGTGCTAGGATTACAGGCATGAGCCACCACGCCCAGCCCTACATTTTTTTTTTCCTGTCTCTCCACTGTATTTTGGAAAGCATTTTCTTATCAGTATATCTCACTATTTGGGACACTCTGCAACATGTAAATTGAACATTTTTCATATGGCTATTTGAAAAGTTTTTTTTCTTCATGGCTCCAAAAATAGATGTCAGGAAATGTGTTCTTTTTGTGGAATTCCTTTTGTGAATTGCCACTGGGTGCTCATATTTGTGGCCCACTGACATCCAAAAGATGGATGACATCTACCTTATCTGGTCGGTCATCTCTGTAACCTCCCTACCAAGGACTAATTGGTCTTTAAAACTCCTCAATGCACCGGGCGCGGTGGCTCACGCCTGTAATCCCAGCACTTTGGGAGGCCGAGGCGGGCAGATCACGAGGTCAGGAAATCGAGACCATCTTGGCTAACAAGGTAAAACCCCGTTTCTACTAAAAATACAAAAACTTGATTTTATTCCACGGATCTTTTTATACAGAAACAATCAGCTATGCCTTGGGATCAAGATCCAGAACAATCAACTGGAAATTACAGTGAAGATGAACAAAATGGAAAGCAGAAATGGAGAGAAGAAGGAGAAGCAGGCAGAAAGAGAGAACGAGAAAAAGAAGAAAAAAACGAAAAGGAGCTGCAAGATGAACAGGAAAACAAAAGGAAAAGGGAAAATGAGAAACAGAAACAGTATCCCGAGAAAAGATTAGTCAGCAAATCCCTCATGCATACTCTCTGGGCAAAGTTTAAGTTAAACAGGTGCCCCACTATACAAGAGAGTCTATCACTGTCATTTGAATTTGACATGACACATAAACAGGTATGACAACATTAATAGACATTTCTTCATTGTTAATCACCTCCCACACCTCATTTTTTTGTAGATAAGTCAATGGTTTTGTAAAACGAGGAAGAAATATAATAAAGAAATGTCCAAGAGAAAGCATAAGAAAAAACATATGAGGTAAGAAAGTGTTTCTTGTAAAATAAAAGGAAAAACTCTTTTTTTTTTTTTTTTTTTTAAACAGATGGAGATCTCTGTGTTGCCAAGGCTGGTCTCGAACTCCTGCCCTCAAGTGATCTTCCTATTTTGGCCTCCAGAAATGCTGTGATTACAAGCATGAGCCATCGCACTGGCTAAGACATTTTACATGACACCATTCTCACCAATAAATGGAGTTCTGAAAGGATAAACAAGAAAACATTAACAGTCGTTGATTCCGTGGAGTAGAACTAAATGAGGGGTATGCAAAGGAGTTTTTATGTGTTTTATTTTTACCCTACTGTAGATTTAAAGTTTTTATAATGGATGTTAATTGATTTTATTTAAGAAAAAAAATCGAGTCAAGGCCGGGCACAGTGGAGCACGCCTGTAATCCCAG